GTGGGCCACAGCCACAGCCGCCCCGTGTCCCTAAATCAATACGAGACGTCACCACAGACGTCGGAGCGTTTGCTCGCGGCCGCCGTGCGCGGGGCTCGGAGTCATCTCACCGCCCGGTCTGCGGGATGGATGAGCGAGCGGCTCCCGGTGCCGTGGGGGCGGGGGGGACACCGGCCCCCCGCGCGCGTCTAAGGCCGCGTTTCTGCCGCTGCGCCCCCAGCCCGCACCCACGTTCGGGCCCTGGACAGGGCTTCCGCGCTGAGGCCGTCCTGGTCTCTGTTCTCCCGGCCGGGGATTCGCGAGAGGCGGCCCGTGGGCGAAGTCGTGGGCCCAGGTCACATCCTGGGGGACCCCCAGCGGGAGACCTGGAGGCCGATGACGGGGAAGTGCCGAGCCGCGCGTGTGGTCCCGGGACCCGCCTCCCCGCCCCGCTCCCGCCTGCCTCACTCCTCCACCGCGCCGGCCGCGTGTCGGCGAAACCAGAGGCAGCTCCGTGCGAGCCTCGCCCGGCCGTGAGGCCCGTGGATTCCGTGGACTCGAGGCCCGCGTCCTCCGCCCTCCTGTGGCCCCGACCTGCCCGGAGCGCGTTCCCCGCCGGCGTCCGCTGCCGCTCACACCCACCCCAGCCACGGGCGGCGGAGCAGTCGCGACTGGGACGCGGGCCGGGACTCTTCCCCGAGTGGGGCGCTCCGAGCGCGCGGGCGGGTCCTCAAATCTGCATTCTTTCCGTTAATAAAATACGTTCTCGTATTTTTTCCTGATTTCGCATGAAAACCTTTGCCTAACTACACTCCCATCCAAGCTGGATTTATTTCGTCCCCGGGGAGATAAATCGGGGCGAATTTACAGCCCGGGAGGCACCTGCCGCGCTAATGGGCCCTTCATGGAGTGCGCGGCCGGCGGGGGCGCGCGGGCGGGGGGGGGGCGCCGGCCAATGGCCGGACCGCGGGGTCCGCAGCCAATCAGCGCGCGCGCCGCGCCCCGGGGAGCCCCCGTTATCAGCGCGTCCGTCCCGCGCGGCGCCGCTCCGACCGGCCCCGGAGCCGCCGCCGCCGCCGCCCGCCCGCCCGCCCCGCGCCGGAGCCGCCCGCCCGCCCCCCGCGCCCCGCGCCCCGCGCTGCAGCCGACGCCCGCCCGGGCCGCGCGCAAACTTCCCGGGCCGGCGGGCAGGGGCGGCGGCGGCGGGGCCCGGATGGGAGCCCGGGCCGGCGGCGGCGGCGCCCATGGACACTAACCGCCCGGGCGCGTTCGTGCTGAGCAGTGCCCCGCTGGCCGCGCTGCACAACATGGCCGAGATGAAGACGTCGCTGTTCCCCTACGCGCTGCAGGGTCCGGCCGGCTTCAAGGCGCCCGCGCTGGGGGGCCTGGGCGCGCAGCTCCCGCTCGGGACCCCGCACGGCATCAGCGACATCCTGGGCCGGCCCGTGGGCGCGGCGGGCGGGGGCCTCCTGGGGGGGCTGCCCCGGCTCAACGGGCTCGCGTCGTCCGCCGGCGTTTACTTCGGGCCCGCGGCCGCTGTGGCGCGCGGCTACCCCAAGCCCCTGGCCGAGCTGCCGGGGCGCCCGCCCATCTTCTGGCCCGGCGTGGTGCAGGGCGCGCCCTGGAGGGACCCGCGTCTGGCTGGCCCGGGTGAGTGGCCCGCGCGGGGGGTGCGGGGCGGGCGCTGACCTCCCTCCCTTCCCCTCCCTTGCAGCCCCGGCCGGCGGCGTCCTGGACAAGGACGGGAAGAAGAAGCACTCGCGCCCGACCTTCTCGGGCCAGCAGATCTTCGCGCTGGAGAAAACCTTCGAGCAGACCAAGTACCTGGCGGGCCCGGAGCGCGCGCGTCTCGCCTACTCGCTGGGCATGACCGAGAGCCAGGTGAAGGTGAGCGCGGCGGGGCTCGGGAGAGCAGAGCCCGCGGCCGCCTGACCGCCCCGTCCACTCCCAGGTCTGGTTCCAGAACCGCCGGACCAAGTGGCGCAAGCGGCACGCGGTGGAGATGGCGTCGGCCAAGAAGAAGCAGGACTCGGACGCCGAGAAGCTGAAGGTGGGCGGCTCGGACGCGGAGGACGACGACGAATACAACCGGCCCCTGGACCCCAACTCGGACGACGAGAAGATCACGCGGCTGCTCAAGAAGCACAAACCCTCGAACTTGGCGCTGGTCAGCCCGTGCGGCGGCGGCGCGGGGGACGCCTTGTGAGGACCCGCGGGGTGGGGGCGAATCTATTTTTGCAGAATCCGGGGGCGGCCCCGGGTGGGCGCGAGTCGCTTTGTATCATCAATAAATTATTTAACGGGTCCCCGTCGGAGCCGTCGCTCCGGAGCCTGCGCCGCGTGTTTCTTCCGTCTCGAACCCGGAGCGAGGCGGCCCCTCCCCGGCCCCGGCTTCGCCCCTGCGCCCGCCTCGGGTCCTCCGGGTTCCCGGTGCGGAGGCTGCGGGCCCCGGGCAGGCGCGAGGAGGCGGCGAAGGCGCAGGGAAGGGGCCCGGCCCGCGGGAAGGAACCGCAGCGACAGCCGCCAGGAGCCCGGGACGGAGCCGGGGACGGAGCAGCAGGTACGGCCCGGCCCGCCTCGCCTCGGGGCGGATTCGGACGCGCTTGGGGGTTCCCGAAAGGGCGGGTGAGCCGCGTACCCGCCTCGAGTCCCCGCGGGAGGTTTTTCTTCTTCCGTTTTCCCGCTTTGGGGCCACGTACTCGTTGCCACCGGGCACCCGTTCCCGCTTGGCCGAGGGCTTCGCTCTGATTATTTCCAAAGTCCCTCTGCGCATCAGCGGATCCCATAGGCCCGCCCTGGGCTCAGCCGGTGGAACCGGGTCTGATCCGCTGCACGGAGGCCCTTCGGTCACCATCCCGCCAGATCTTCCCGCGGTGGAAAGCAGTTTCTTCCGAACTAGGACCGCAAAGAGAAATCCGAAATAATTCCGCCCGCGGAGCGGCGGGGCCTCCCGTGGGTCACGCGGGGTCAGGGAGCCGGAGGCCCCCTGGGCAAGGCCCGCAGCGCCCAGCCGGGGGCTCGGGGGACCCGTCTCCTGCCCTGAAATGCCGCCAGCTCCGCGGGGCTGTGACTGCGGCTGACAAAACCCCTCCAGCCTCCCGCAGCCTCTGTGGCCGGGGCTGCCCATCGCTGCATCTTAATGGGCGTGGCTGTTGAGTTTTAATTTTTAAAAATTAAATGTAAATAATGATATCACTGCGGTGGTACGATTTCTCTTGGCATTTGCGGAAGCGTTAAAGGGAAATAGAAAGGGCTTAAACTCGGCGCGTTTTGTTTTAGGCTCTTAGCAGCCTTCTTTACAAGGAAGCAACTCGAAGGGCAGAAGCAACGCTTTTCTGTGGGGAGCCCCTCTCAGCTCAGAGCAGAGGGGCTTCTTAAAGTTTTGAGGAAGGCAAAGCGTTGATATAATCCCGTTTTAAAATGTTGAGGGATAAATCCTTTATTACAGTAGAAAGTCCAAAAGGCTGTGTTTCTCCTCTCAATGAACGGCTTAGTGTTTTGTGACAGCGTGTGATACAGTGAAATTCCAGGATTTCTAATGAGCTTGATCTCAAATAACAGGCTATACAGGAGGCCGCTCCCCTGAGTTAGCATTTCAAAGGTGGCAGGAGAAGGGAAAGGAAGAAAAAGCAACACGGGACTATTTTCACCACGGTCAATTTTATTGCTTAGGAACCAGACCGGTCACTTCCAAAGGCCCCTCAGAACGACCAACAGCTGAAACCCGCGGGGCGGACTCCGTGTTGAACCGCGGACAGCGGCAACCACAGCAGCGACACGGACCTGTGCTTCCACCAAGAACAGATTCCGCAGCGGACAGCAGTCACTTGCAGTGGTAGTATTTATCCCACACAAACACCCAGCTAATGCCTTCACCCGGTCCAGGAACTCTGTAGTGTTCTAAAGTAAAATCAATAAAACATACATTTGTGTTTCATCAACAGACTCTCTAATCACCTTCTAATGCTGTACT